AACAATATGGGGACTTACTACTGTTTTATTAATAATGATTGAAGCATTGTTGGAGTTTGGAACAGCCAGGTGATAAAAAAAAAAAAAAAGAAGAAGGAAAAATTGGATTGATTGGAAAGTTTATTTTTAAAATCATCTTTGGGATAAATAGGAACCCTTGATTCCGATCGAATTTGTGGCAATAGCTGCAAATTCCAGGAGTGTGCTTTGTCATCATTAAACCTTTTAAACCAAGGTATACTTTGGATTAAAAAATAGGGAGATCCTACCCTGTTTCTACTTGTTTCTAAAAAGGATATAAAATGAGCAGAATCCAGACTTGGATTGTGCTTATATGTGAGAGAAGAAAACAATCCAAATCCAGTATATTTCACAAATCATTAAAATGGTGGGGGTTTCATTCCCATTAAAAATTTTTCCAAACATTTTCAATGACACTCTCTTCACGCTCATAAAATCTAATTTTAAAAACTTTTCAGAAGAAATCAAAATAATTTCCCTCTAATTCTCCTTTTGCCCATCGCTAGGCGTTCTCCCCCTCGTCATCCCTTCCCCCTCTGGGGTGTGAGCGTAAGTGTGTGTGTGTGTATGTGTGTGTGTGTGTGACCATAGACGACCCATACTAATCAGGTCTCAGAGTAAATAGCAGCGCAGGGCGATCTCAATGTAAATTGCGCTTGTCAGAAACACACCCCCCTCCCTCACTTTCTCTCCTCCTCCCCACACCATCCCAGTCTGTAGGTAGCTAAGCGGGGGGGGGAGAAAGAAAGCAAAAGAGGAGGGGGGAGGGGCTCTCCAACCAATGGCGTGCAGGAGGCTTGGCTAACCTTAGCCTCCCATTTTCTCTCCCCCCGATTCAGGGCTCTGACCAGTCAGTCGCCTTTGATTATCAGTTGCCAGCAGCCCTTCTCTTGGCTCCTTGACACGAGCTCCATATAAGGCAGCGATCTCCATAGAAACGTGTCAGTTTCAATAGTAGTGTCAAAGTTCACTATATACAGACATTCGCGCAGATCCCCCTTTCGGAAACATTGCTCTGCGAGTCCTCCCGTTTAAACGCATTCAATTTTTGGGTCTCTCTCTCTCTCTCTCTCTCTCTTCTTCTCTTCTCTCTCTCTCTCTCTCTCCTCTCTCTCTCTCCTCTTTCTCCCCCCTCTCTCCCTCCTCTCCTCTCTCTCTCCTCTCTTCTCTGAACCTCTCTTCTCTTTCTCTTTTCTTACATATTCTACTAGTTGTTTTCCCCTTCTTCTTCTCCTTTCTCTCCTTTTTCTCCCTCCTCCTTGTCTCTTTTACTCCATTCCTGCAGAAGAGAGAGGGCTAAACTTAAAGAAAAAAAAAAGGAGGAGGAGGAGGAGGAGGCACCCCCTTCGTATTCTTCTTATCGTTATTTTATACATATATGATTTTTTTTGGAGGGAGGGTGTTGGTTGCCGGCTGAAGAGCACTTATTTAAAATACTAAAAAAAGAACATTTTTGGGCGATCTCCAGGGTTTTTTTAACTAGCTCTGTGTGTTATAGCAGAAGAAGCAGAAGAAGGAGCAAGAAAGAGGAAAAGAAGAGGATTATTTATTCGACCTACTTTGGATGTCTCTCTCGCTTTTCCTTTTTCCTTTTTTTGGCAATTATTTTCTTCTGATTTTTATTTTTTCTATTTCGCTGTGATTTCGTCGCCGGCGTGAATTATCCCGTATTTTTCTCCCCCTTCCGTCACCTCCCGAAAGAAGAAGGCAGCGAGAGCCCGGCGCCACCGGCACAACAAAAAGAGCAAAGTGTGTGATCTTCCTCGCCGGCTGCCTCCCGCTCTCCAGCGCTGCCTTCCTGAATGGCTGGCTGCGTCCGGCCCTGGACCTGGCCCCCCGACACCCGCGCGCCCTGATCGCCGGCGGCAGCCTCGCCCAGCGCCCTGCTCGGCTCACCGCGCTCCCCGCACTCCCGAGCCCGGCGAGGGCTCCCGCCGGGACAGCGGCGGCGCCGCGGGCGGCCCCGGCCTCCGCTCGCGCTCCGGCTGCGGCCCCGACTCCTGCTCGGACTCCGGCCCGGGTCCCGGCTCCTCCAGCGGCGCTCGCCGCAGCAGCTCCGGCGGCAGCTCCAGCGGCGCCTGCAGCCGCGACCTCCTCCTCCTCCGCCGCCGCCGCCGCCTCCGCCCTCGCCGGCTTCCTCTATGTCGGCTCAGCCCGCGCGCTGCGCGTAGCCCGAGCGGCCGGCGGGCGGGCGCCCGGCGCGGGTGAGCGACTGTGTGTGCGAGTGTGTGTGTGCGCGGGGGTGCGGGCGAGGCGGAGGGCGAGTGTGTGCGCGCGCCGTGGCCCATGCCCGCCGCCCCCGGCGCTGCGCCCCGCGCCGCTCCCGGCTGCCGCCTGTGCCATTTCTGATTTTGCAACTTGGGGAAGAAGAAAAAAGCGAGAGAAGGGAGCTTGCTCGCCGGGGGGTGGGGAGGGGGGAAGGAGAGCGCGGCCCCCCCAGGAACGGAGCGCGGGGGGAGCGGGCGAGGGGAGCAGGGGTGTTGGGGGGGGAGCCTGAGAGCCTGGGGGGGCTGCAAAAAGAGAGAAAGAAAACAGCAGGAACCACAACAAAACGCCAGCAGGGCGGGCGGGCGCGCAGCAGCAGCGGGGCGGCCGAGGCAGTAGCGGCGGCAGCGGCGGCGGCGGCGGAGGCAGCGGCCGGTGTCCGGCTCGGGCTCGGCTCCTGCGACCCCGGGGCGCCCGGCGGGCCCCCCGCCCCCTCCCCCTCCCCCCTTCCCCTTCCCCTTCCCCTCCCAGCGCGCCCGCGCGCCCCGCGGCCCTCGGCGAGCAGCTCGGCTCCCCCCAGCGCTCCCCGGGCCCAAAGATATGGCAATGGTAGTTAGCAGCTGGCGAGATCCGCAGGACGACGTGGCCGGGGGCAACCCCGGCGGCCCCAACCCCGCAGCGCAGGCGGCCCGCGGCGGCGGCGGCGGCGCCGGCGAGCAGCAGCAGCAGGCGGGCTCGGGCGCGCCGCACACGCCGCAGACCCCGGGCCAGCCCGGAGCGCCCGCCACCCCCGGCACGGCGGGGGACAAGGGCCAGGGCCCGCCCGGTTCGGGCCAGAGCCAGCAGCACATCGAGTGCGTGGTGTGCGGGGACAAGTCGAGCGGCAAGCACTACGGCCAATTCACCTGCGAGGGCTGCAAAAGTTTCTTCAAGAGGAGCGTCCGCAGGAACTTAACTTACACATGCCGTGCCAACAGGAACTGTCCCATCGACCAGCACCACCGCAACCAGTGCCAATACTGCCGCCTCAAGAAGTGCCTCAAAGTGGGCATGAGGCGGGAAGGTGAATATTTCTTCTCTGCTTCTCTCCCCGCGCATTGCCTCTTTTCTCTCTTTCTTTTTGTCAGCGGTTCAGCGAGGAAGAATGCCTCCAACCCAGCCCAATCCAGGCCAGTACGCACTCACCAACGGGGACCCCCTCAACGGCCACTGCTACCTGTCCGGCTACATCTCGCTGCTGCTGCGCGCCGAGCCCTACCCCACGTCGCGCTACGGCAGCCAGTGCATGCAGCCCAACAACATTATGGGCATCGAGAACATCTGCGAGCTGGCCGCGCGCCTGCTCTTCAGCGCCGTCGAGTGGGCCCGCAACATCCCCTTCTTCCCGGATCTGCAGATCACCGACCAGGTGTCCCTGCTACGCCTCACCTGGAGCGAGCTGTTCGTGCTCAACGCGGCCCAGTGCTCTATGCCGCTGCACGTGGCGCCGTTGCTGGCCGCCGCCGGCCTGCATGCCTCGCCCATGTCTGCCGACCGCGTCGTGGCCTTCATGGACCACATCCGCATCTTCCAGGAGCAGGTGGAGAAGCTCAAGGCGCTACACGTCGACTCAGCCGAGTACAGCTGCCTCAAAGCCATCGTGCTGTTCACGTCAGGTGAGGCTGCGGTCGCGGGGAGGGCAGGCCGCCCTGTCTCTCCCTCCTGTGGCTGCTTGGGCAGACGCCTGTGGCCTGTCGGATGCGGCCCACATCGAGAGCCTGCAGGAGAAGTCGCAGTGCGCACTGGAGGAGTACGTGAGGAGCCAGTACCCCAACCAGCCCAGCCGTTTTGGCAAACTGCTGCTGCGACTGCCCTCGCTGCGCACCGTGTCCTCCTCCGTCATCGAGCAGCTCTTCTTCGTCCGTTTGGTAGGTAAAACCCCCATCGAAACTCTCATCCGCGATATGTTACTGTCTGGGAGCAGCTTCAACTGGCCTTACATGTCCATCCAGTGCTCCTAGACCTTGGGCGCTTCCCACCTGCCCCGTCCCCCTAGAGACTCAGAGGACCCACCTGGGCCAAGGACTCCAAAGCCGCGGGGACACCGGGAAGTGCAGCGGGCCAGGCAGGCTGGGTGGGAGGGAGGAGGGCCGAGACAGGAGCAGCCCACCCAGCAGAAATACAATCCGAGCTACAAAGCATGGGAAAAAGAGACTCTTTTAGGATCAGATCTGTGAGCACGTTGGCGAGGAAAAACAAAACAAACAAAAAAAAGAACCTTGTGTCTGTCTGGTGAAAAAAAGAAAAACAAATTGGAAGAGAGGACCATGAGAATTTTAATAAAACAGAAGGAAACTAATGGACCTTCCAGGATTTATTGTGGACGGATGTGGATATATTCTGTACAGGAACAACACATATGGAAGTGGACTGAAGCCTATGTAGAAACACACACACACTGAACATTGTTATTCATTTTGTAAAATACTAGTCTTTATTTTCATTTTTTGTAAAATTTAAACATCGTATGCGCATAAAGAAAAAGGAAACAAGAATTAGGGGAAAATAACATTTTCCAAATAATTATAAAAAATTGTCCTGTGTCTATGTATCTATATCTGTTTTGTATTTTTTTCTGGTTCCAAACCAGATTTCCTGTGATTCTATACTAATAATTTTTGATATAACCCTTTGCTTCTTATAATGAGTGCGATATATGTTGTCGAGGCTGTTCTTCAAGAATTAAAATTGAAGTGAAAATTTAAACAAAAATAAAAGAATTTAGCAAAACCCATGTGTCTGGTTGCTTGATAGATGTTATC